AGGGCAGGGGTGGCCCACTGGCTTCTCCAAGAGGGAACGGAGGGCACTCATAGAATGGATGGTGTGTGGTCAACTTAAAGGCAAAGATGGACTAAAATACTGAACTTAAAATTGTTTCAAGCAGTTTCACATTAAGAGCTACCTCATCCATCCTGACATTTTGGGAAGTACAGGTTATACATAGTACAAGGCCTTATCAGTGAGAAAATGTAAAGCCAAGTAAATTTAAATTTAAAACACAGAAAGTACTGCTTGACCAAAACTACAAAAACAACAACAACAACAACAAAGCACCAATAAAACATAAAACACAGACACACAACTTTGGAAAGCAGCTACTTCAGTAAAATTCTTTTATGAAACAACTCAGGGTAAAAATCTAGCTGTTGGGGAGGCCCAGGAAAATCCCCCTGCCTAGTGGCAGGCAGCAGGGCTTGAAGGCCAACCAGCCTAGCCTGGAGACAATTACTCTATGGCACAAAAATAACAGGAATGAGGCAGCAGCCATGGACTCTGCTCACAACTCACAACCGTCACCCTTAGCTCTCCACACGCAACAGGTTTCTTCCTAGTAAGGGTGGAGCAAAAGATTCACACTGATGTACTAGAAAATCAAAACAGTTAACATTTACAATTACACTCCTTCCCCCTAAGTACAGACTGCAAAGCCAGACAGAGCTGGCCTGGCCGCCACCACTGCCAATGAAAACGCCTTGGGAAAAGCCAAAAGTGCTCACTGCTAAACACCATTGTCAGCTAAAGGGAAAAAAAAAATCCCTTTTAAGGAAAGTAACTTCAATAGGCTCCTTTTCTGCCAGGACCTCCAATCCCTCTGAACATAAGCCGAACCACAGACTGCCGCACATGTGTCTGGGTCCTGGCTTTTCTTCCCTCACCCCTCCGCAGAGCTTCAGCACCAGTTGTTAGCCAAAAATAAACACCATTCCTCAACCATATATGTCCACCGGCCCAGAGTCGGGGAGGAGGAGAGGAGGCAGGTCAGCCGTCCCCCGGCTGCAGCTGCACTCACATGTGGCCACTGCTCACCATGCACATAACCCAGCTCAACCGGGAGTGCCTGCTGCACCTCTTCTCCTTCCTAGACAAGGACAGCAGGAAGAGCCTTGCCAGGACCTGCTCCCAGCTCCACGACGTGTTTGAGGACCCCGCACTCTGGTCCCTGCTGCACTTCCGTTCCCTCACTGAACTCCAGAAGGACAACTTCCTCCTGGGCCCGGCACTCCGCAGCCTCTCCATCTGCTGGCACTCCAGCCGCGTGCAGGTGTGCAGCATTGAGGACTGGCTCAAGAGTGCCTTCCAGAGAAGCATCTGCAGCCGGCACGAGAGCCTGGTCAATGATTTCCTCCTCCGGGTGTGCGACAGGTAGGCCACCTTGCCTCCTGAGCAGTGCTGGCATAAAATGTGCTAAATTTTTCTTATCCAACAGGGTAAGAGGATTAAATGACACAGTGGCACCTGGCACATAGTAGGTACTGATGAACGTCTACTGAATCTGGTTCTTCCACCGCCTTTCCCCTCTTGCTTCCGCCCCAGGCTTTCTGCTGTGCGCTCCCCACGGAGGCGGGAGGCGCCTGCACCGTCCTCGGGGACTCCGATCGCCGTTGGACCGAAATCACCTCGGTGGGGAGGACCTGACCACTCGGAGTTCGCCGACTTGCGCTCGGGGGTGACGGGGGCCAGGGCTGCCGCGCGCAGGGGTCTGGGGAGCCTCCGGGCGGAGCGACCCAGCGAGACCCCGCCGGCTCCCGGAGTGTCCTGGGGACCGCCACCTCCAGGAGCCCCGGTGGTGATCTCGGTGAAGCAGGAGGAGGGGAAGCAGGGGCGCACGGGCAGAAGGAGCCACCGAGCCGCTCCTCCTTGCGGTTTTGCCCGCACGCGCGTCTGCCCGCCCACCTTTCCTGGGGCGGATGCGTTCCCGCAGTGACCGCACTCGCGATTGTAGAAAATTCGCTCCCAATTGTTGAATGCTTACATAAACTGCATAGTTACCCATATTTTCTACTGTTCTCATAAGGGAAAAAGAAATGATTTGGAAGAAAAAAAAAGCCTCAAACTAAACAAAAACAAAACCAGCAGCCCTGGCTAAGCTTTTGATAATGGAACCATTATAAGCTGACAAGCTAGATTTTTCACCTGTTGGATTTGCTGGACATGAGCACAAGCCTAGGCTTCCAATTTGAATTTCAGGGCTGTAGTCACTGATGTGTCACATTTAGTGAAGGCTCTCGGCCCCCCGGCAGCCGCCTGGTCCTGGGTCACTGGGGAGAATTCTGGGTGGGTGGAAGAGGCGAGGAGCACTGTGATGGGCGCTGTTCACACTCCGGCTCCACCCAGCGCCAGCTGCGACAAAGCCCTTTACCCCTCCCAGGCCAGGTGTTTCTTCTGTGTGAAAGAGGAGCTTGATCCCTACTCACAGGTTCCTTAATTCATTGCTCAAATAGGGAAACGGCAAGGAAAAAGACAAATTCTGTTCTCATGAAGCTTACCTTCTAGTGGGGGAAGAGACAACAGGTAACTGGTATATAAGAGGGTAGAAGGGCCAGGTGCGGTGGCTCAATGCCTGTAATCCCAGCACTTTAGGAGGCCAAGATGGGCGATTCACGAGGTCAGGAGATCGAGACCATCCTGGCTAACAAGGTGAAACCCCCGTCTGTACTAAAAAAAAATACAAAAAATTAGCCGGGCGTGGTGGCGGGCACCTGTAGTCCCAGCTACTCAGGAGGCTGAGGCAGGAGAATGGCGTGAACCCGGGAGGCGGAGCTTGCAGTGAGCCAAGATCGTGCCACTGCACTCCAGCCTGGGCGACAGAGAGACTCTTGTCTCAAAAAAAAAAAAAAAAAAAAAAAAATGGTAGAAAGTATTTGGAAAAAAGTGCAGGCTGTAACAAGGGCTATTAGGGATTGCTGGCAAGAGATTGGGGGGTGAAGCCTCTGAGAAAGGGTTGACCAATGTAAGCCTCACTGAGAAGATGACATCTGAGGCATGAAGTGAGGCAGGGGGCATAGATACTCCTGGCAGAGGAACAGTCAGTGCAGAGGCCGCGGACTACAGGCATGGCTCATGTGCAAGGAGATCAGAGTGGCTGGAGCAGAGTGAATGAGGAGGGAAGCTGAGTAGCAGGTATCTGAGAAGCAATGCAGCCCGCAGCTTAACTTCAACATGCTTTTAAACTTTTTTCCCATTCTCTTGAGTTTCAAGATATAACCTTGAGGAAACTCAAAATCCTTTCTCCTTAGCCTTAAAATAGACTCCACGTCCCTCCCCTTTCTCACCAGATATGCTCCCTTTTCATTTATCTAACTGTATGCTACTATTTAATTGTGTGATGTCTTAGAAGTTTCAGTGGCTAATCTTGAGACAGACCAAGCCTGGAGACCCAGCTGCAAACCTCCAAAAATTACTTCAAAATGGCTAATTAACAACCTGACCATTGTTAAAATAATGTCAATCCGAGGTCCAGGTGGACTGAAGCCCAAGATAGCCACCAGAACAAAACACACAGACATCATACTCAGCCCATTTCTTGCATGCCTTCCTTATCAAGTCTTCCCTTTTAAAAACCCTAAAAATTGCTTTCCCCTCTAAAAATTGAAGCAGTTACTTTAAATAGCAATCTGGCTACTTCCCCCTTTACTAGTTTTGGGTAATAAATTTGCTTTTTATTACTAGACTTCGTTCTTGTTAATTCAAGCATCTGCACCT